ATATCTGATAAGGGGTTAATATCCAAAATACATTACGTTCACAGAACTCAGCCAAAATAAATAAATAAAACACCCAGTTAACTAACGGGCAAAGGATGTGAATGGACTTTTTTTTTTTTTCCAGAGGAAGTACAAATTGCCAACAGGTATAAGAAAAGGCGCTCAAAATCACTAATGAACAGGGAAAAGCCACTAGGTATCTCCTCACACCTGCTAGGATGACTGTTATAAAAAAGATAAGCGATAATAAGTGTCGGTGATGTGCGGAGCAAAGGGAACCTTGTACACTGGTGGTGGGAATGCGGACTGGAACAGCCATTATGGAAAACCCTACGGAGGTTCACTCAAAAAGTTAAAAACAGAACTACCAGCCCAGTGTTATCCGTCCTTCGTTAAGTTCAAAGTCACGGTGCCACTTCCTTTCCCATCTAAAGGGGACTGCTCGCGACCCAAGCCAAGGCCCGCAAGTGTGGCTCTCCCTGCGGGGAGAGTAGGGCAGGAGGTGGATTTCCAGGCCAGAGGCTTCCAGGCTGGGCCCGGACCCCACGCCGACCCCGGCCCCGGGGGGGGCTCAGCGACCTCGGCGCCTCCTCAGGCCCCCAGTGAACCTCCGGGGCCCATAAAGGCTCCAGGCCGGCTCCCCGGAGGCCCACCAGCGGGCGTCTGGGCCTCCCTCCGCGCCGCGACCGCCAGGAGGCGCCGCCCGGGAGAGGAAGTCCAGCTGGGCCCGGCCGGGCTTCGGAGGCGCCGCCCGGGAGAGGAAGTCCAGTTGGGCCCGGCCGGGCTTCAGAGGCGCAGGGCGGGAGCCGCCTCGCGCAGGGTCCTCCCCAAGCCGGCGCCAGGCCCTGCCCTCGTCCGGCCCTGCCCTCGTCTGGCCCCGCCCGGGCCGCGAGCACTGGCGGGTTCTGGGTCCTGTGACCGGTCAGGCGGCGTCAGCGGGCGCGGCGGAGGGCTGGCCGGCCTCGGGGGAGTTTCCGCGGCCGCCGGGGGCGCGGCGGCAGAGCGCGAGGCCGGGCAGGGGGCCAGACTCGGAGTCGAGGCGCGCCCGACAGCCGCAGCGCTCATGGCGGGCGGAGGAGCCGGGGACCCCGGCCTGGGGGCGGCCGCCGCCCCAGCGCCCGAGACCCGCGAGCACCTCTTCAAGGTGCTGGTGATCGGCGAGCTTGGCGTGGGCAAGACCAGCATCATCAAGCGCTACGTCCACCAGCTCTTCTCCCAGCACTACCGGGCCACCATCGGGGTGGACTTCGCCCTCAAGGTCCTCAACTGGGACAGCAGGACTCTGGTGCGCCTGCAGCTGTGGGACATCGCGGGTAAGCGCGGCCGCGAGTTTCCCACTCCAGAGAGTTTTTAATTTTTTCTTATATTTATGTCTAGGGCAGGAGCGATTTGGCAACATGACCCGAGTATACTACAAGGAAGCTGTTGGTGCTTTTGTAGTCTTTGATATATCAAGAAGTTCCACATTTGAGGCAGTCTTAAAATGGAAAAGTGATCTGGATAGTAAAGTTCATCTTCCAAATGGCAGCCCTATCCCTGCTGTCCTCTTGGCTAACAAATGTGACCAGAACAAGGACAGTAGCCAGAGTCCTTCCCAGGTGGACCAATTCTGCAAAGAACATGGCTTTGCCGGATGGTTTGAAACCTCTGCAAAGGTGAGATCTGCTTTGCTTATGCATCTTTTGCTAATTAATCCCGTTCTTCATTTCTGCATTACAGGATAACATAAACATAGAGGAAGCTGCCCGGTTCCTAGTGGAGAAGATTCTTGTAAACCACCAAAGCTTTCCTAATGAAGAAAACGATGTGGACAAAATTAAGCTAGATCAAGAGACCTTGAGAGCAGAGAACAAATCCCAGTGTTGCTGATATATGGCTTCTGCTTCTCTTGTGTGTGCCTCAGCTCTGAAGAAGTTCCTGAGAATGGGTTACAGATGTCATGTTAGCTGGGAGTCTTCCCACATGTGGCACTTCAAAAGGCAGCACCACTGGGCGCCTGCACTTATTTGAAAATGGAACTTTGGGAGAAGTATCCCTGCTAGTGGCTCTGTAACTTAACAGATGACAATTAGGCTTTTGTCATTGTTGCCATCATATGGAAGATAATGTTTACATCCTTTTAAACATTTTTATATGACAATTCCTCAGGATTTGGTAAGGCTTCCAAGTTGTAGCTTTTAGTGTAAGTGCTGGGGTGGTAATAAAATGTTACCTCCAGTCTTATGGTCATTTTGAGTCTTATTTTTGCC